AGGGTTTCACCATGTTGGCCAGGCTGATCTTGAACTCCTGACCTCAGGCAATCCACCTCCCTTGGCCTCCCAAAGTGCGGGGTTTACAGGCGTGAGCCACCGCGCCCGGCAAGGAATTAATATTTTACTAAAACAGTTTTTAGAAACACCAGGGAAAGGCTCAGGGCTAAGTATTTTATTCCAGTTTGTTCTAACAGCCACGCCATAGCAGACGTGTGACCACCTCCACCAGCCCTACGAGGGGTAGAACTGAAGCCAAGGCCCCAGTCACGGGCCGGGCTTCAGAATCCAGGCTTCCCTGCGGCCAGCGCCGCTGGCTCCCTGCTCCCCGAGATCGCCTCCCCAGTAGCTGAGAATACGCTGAGTTTTTATGGTTTCACATTCAGACTAAGCCGCCCGCGACCTTGTAGGTAAAGATGAATCCGAATGGGTCGGCGCGCCTGTTTCCTAGGGTACTGCTTTCGGGCGCTTTCTCCTGAAGTTGACACTTCCCAGCCGAGGAGCCTTAAAGCCCCACGCAGCGGAAGGAACGCGGCCCCGGCGGCGGCGAGACAGGCCTGCTCCCGGCCGGGAAAGGCGCACGAGAACCAGGACGCGTCCACGCCACTCGGGGCGGGCGTTCGCCCCGAGCACGCCCACCTCAGACGCCAAGGAGGCTGACCGCAGTCCGGTCGACGATGGGCATGGTCTCTACTTACTTTCCGCCCAGGCTAACCTCTAGCGCATTTTGCTAATTTGGGTCTGAATCGCCATCACCGCGGGCAGCGCAGCCTTAGCCGCCAGCCCTACAGCCGGGAGGGAATGTAATGTAAGGTTTGGCGCCTCGGGGCGGATCCGGCTTGCACAGTCAGTTAAGGAACCAGAGTATCGCGAGATCCGGGGTAAAGGGGCGGGAGGAGCGCGCGTGCACGCGCCCAGAGCCGTTAGGGTGGAACTCCACTCGGGCGGGGCGGGCGGAGTGATACAGCTGGACGCCAGTTGGTGGAGCCCCCGCGGGAAACGACTGAGCGCGAGGAGCGTGCGCGCTCCCGTCGTGGCGACGGTGGCGGCGAGCGGCGTCAGAGCTTGAGGGGGGGTTGACGGCTTCTGGCGGGTGGCGGTGTTGAAGGCGAGAGCTTGCTTGGCCCGTGTCGCTTCTGTCCCAAGAACCGGACGGAGAGTGAGGGCACGAGGGTCGCTGTCGGGGGCTGTCGTCTTCCACGTACACGTCGTCGTGAGGAGCGCAGTCCGGACTCTTCCCGCAACCCCTCCGGCTCCCTTTCCGCACGCCTCGAGGCGGCGGCGGCCACCGAGACAGCAGCGCACCTTCCCCCATCCCTTCCCCTTATCCCCCAGCCCAAAAGGGCCCGGTCTGCGCCCCACCCCCGCCCGTCCGCCCGCTACGCCGCCGCCATGTCGGCGCAGGCCCAGATGCGCGCGATGCTGGACCAGTTGATGGGCACCTCCCGGGACGGTAAGTCTCTGCCAGGGCCCTGGGGGTGGGGGGAACAATCTGGCCCCTTGTTTTATTTGTAAAGGTTCAATGTATCTATGCCTGCCTACCTCAATCTGCAAGGGAGTGTCAGAAAGGCCCCGCATTCGCCAAGCCGTGAGTTATCGCTAACTTTTCAGATGTGTTAACCTTGAATGTTATTAACTCTTCTATATTACAGGAGATACAACTCGTCAACGAATCAAATTCAGTGATGACAGAGTATGCAAGAGTCACCTTCTCAACTGTTGTCCTCATGATGTCCTTTCTGGAACTGTATGTATTTACTAAATGTATTGTTAGATTACTGTTTTAATATTATGTCTTTTTTCCCTTCCAGAGAATGGATCTTGGAGAATGTCTGAAAGTCCATGACCTGGCTTTAAGAGCGGATTATGAAATTGCATCCAAAGAACAAGATTTTTTCTTTGAACTTGATGTATGTGATTTTGCTTTAATGGTTTGTTGTTATGACAGTAATTGTCTTTAATTAAACTTTGTAGGCCATGGATCATCTGCAGTCATTCATTGCAGATTGTGATCGTAGAACAGAAGTGGCCAAGAAAAGATTAGCAGAAACTCAAGAAGAGATTAGTGCTGAAGTAGCAGCAAAGGTAAGAATTTTAATCATTTCATTAGTACAAAGTATTCATGATCTTCTTTTTTATTTCTTTTTAGGCAGAACGTGTTCATGAGTTAAATGAAGAAATTGGTAAATTGTTAGCCAAGGTGGAACAACTAGGAGCTGAAGGGAATGTGGAGGAATCCCAGAAAGTAATGGATGAAGTAGAGAAAGCACGGGCAAAGAAAAGAGAAGCAGAGGTAAATTCTTAATAGTAGTAGACGAATTCTGCATATGGTCATTGTTTTTCTCACTTTTGTTTAGGAAGTTTATCGGAATTCTATGCCAGCTTCCAGTTTTCAGCAGCAGAAACTTCGAGTCTGTGAAGTCTGCTCTGCCTATTTAGGACTTCATGATAATGACAGACGACTGGCTGATCATTTTGGGGGTAAACTGCACCTGGGATTTATTGAAATAAGAGAGAAGCTTGAAGAATTAAAGGTACATTGGTAAAATATTCCTCACTTTATCCTAAATATTCTCCTCATTTATTACTGTTTTTAAGAGAGTCGTAGCTGAGAAGCAGGAGAAAAGAAACCAGGAACGGCTGAAACGAAGAGAAGAGAGAGAGAGAGAAGAAAGGGAGAAGCTGAGGAGGTATGGAGTAATGGGCCAAGTAATTGAAGTTGCTTTTCTAAAAATACATATTTTTTTTTTTTAGGTCCCGATCACACAGCAAGAATCCAAAAAGGTAGGTGTATTACATAAGACAGGTATAAGTAGAGGTAGAAACAAAATCAAATCTTGTCTGGTAGATCCAGGTCCAGAGAGCATCGCAGACATCGATCTCGCTCCATGTCACGTGAACGCAAGAGGAGAACTCGATCCAAATCTCGGGAGAAACGCCATCGCCACAGGTCCCGCTCCAGCAGCCGTAGCCGCAGCCGTAGCCACCAGAGAAGTCGGCACAGTTCTAGAGATAGGAGCAGAGAACGATCCAAGAGGAGGTATTGATGTGTCAATCAGAGGATATGGAGCTCATATTTTGCTCCTCAAATTAATATTTTTCAGATCCTCAAAAGAAAGATTCAGAGACCAAGACTTAGCATCATGTGACAGAGACAGGAGTTCAAGAGACAGATCACCTCGTGACAGAGATCGGAAAGATAAGAAGCGGTCCTATGAGAGTGCTAATGGCAGATCAGAAGACAGGAGGAGCTCTGAAGAGCGCGAAGCAGGGGAGATCTAACTAGCTGTGTACATTTCTTCAGTCCTTAAGCTTCCTACGGAGTTACGTACTATTGTTTAGTTCACAGCTGTTCAGGGTGACAGTGAGCAGATCCAGACACCAGATCCAGCTAGGCTAGATGTACAGTATCTAACTTGATCTGAACTGAACCTGTTTTCCTTGATGATGCCTAAAACTACATCCATAGTTTCTGGTGAACCTGTAATACAGTTCTGAAAGTACAGTTTTATATAATAAGATGCTGATCTCTTTATTCTTTCAAGTAAGAGTGCTAGTGAACAAATTGTGTTACTTGCCTTGGGATTTTTTGAACGTTTGTAAAATGCTGTCTTCCTAGTCCAAACAGCTGCAGCTTTGGGCATTTTTCTTTTTAATTATTCTTCCTCTGACTTTGTATCCCTTAATACCTACACTCTCCAATTGTAAGAGAAAGGGGGCAGGGAAGCAATATAGCTTCCATTCTAAGGCTGTATTCCCGTTATGAATTACTAGCTGATTACAGTTCAGAGCATTGATCCTGGAATGTGTGCTGGAGAAATTTAAAATACTGGGGTTTTTTGTTTAATGGTGCCTATTTAGAGTTGGAAGTTGAACAGCTGTTGCATTACATACTTTTGCTTTTTTATTGAAATTTTGAAATCAAACGTCTTGATTTTTCTGTTCTGTTGAATTGCTATGTTCAGGATGTTCTAGGGGGTGGGGGCAGGGACTCTTTTCGTAATAAGCACTTGTTTTATTTTGTGTGTGTGGAGTATAAAGGCTACACCCTTATTGTAAAAAAATAATAATAATAAAATGAAAGAAACAATCACCACCACCATTATTAAACTGTAACTTGTCTAGTAAATTGTCACTAGAACTATTTGCTGTGGGCATTTCCTCTATTCTGTTACGTCATTAACAGTGCCTTACTGTGCAAGGCACCAAAGGACATAAATACGTACTTGCAAAGATTCCAGATGAGCTGTTCATGTGGGCCCCTTGCTGACTATATTCCAGCCACTTCAGGGTTGTTTGTAATGACCGTTATAGAGAAGGGCTCGACCTGCAGAAGAAACTGGGGTGTTTTTATTCTCATTCAACAAACCCAAATAAAAACAGTATATGTAACCAACATAATGAGACTTAAGTTTCTGCCTTGAAGAG